CTCCGAGTTTATCATACATAAGGTCAATGACTTTCACTTTGTCTCTGTCACCAACTAGCAATTAGAATAACCTCTCATTTCTGAAGCCACTTATTACATATTTGGTGTCTATTTGGAAGAGTTGTCCTGAACTGAAGGAAAACGTATTCCTTTTATAGCCTGCTTGTATAGCTATGAAATGATGCCTGCACATTTAGAAGTAATACGCTTTACTAGTGGTAAGAGGGTCCTCTTTCAATTCTTCCTGAGCAATGGGAGCAGTGACAAAAAGAACCTAGCCATGTAAGAGAAAAAAAAAAACACACAGTGATGTTAATGGGACAAGAACAATTCCTGAAAATATATAAGGCATATGCTCAAAGCATCGGAATTGGCAGAAGAACAATAGCTAAGAGAGGCTGTGTGCAGTGTTTTCTCTGCAGTTTGATTTCTCTAAGTGGGGGAATTCAATGGGCAGTTATGAGAGTGGCCTGCATTGGATGGAAATACTTGAAGGTCTGGGGTTCAGCAATTTTGTGGAATTTCGGAGGAAAGACTTTTCATTATCATTTTTATTTACCCTCACACTTTGGTTGTAGCATCCACCACTAGCTGCCATGAGAACTGGGAAGATAGGGCTTCTGAGGTTCGCTTTGGTACTGCACTCAACAGAGCAGAAACATCATGCAGGACGTGAATGAACAGGGAAGGATTCATCTTTCTTGTTGCTCAAATTTTAGGTTAAAAGAGTGAAGATGTCATTTAAAGAAGATAAGGAAATAAGCTAAGTGCACCTCAGAAAAAGAGGAAATAAACAACATGGTTATGAAATACATATGCCTTTTTGGAATAATCAAATCACCTCAGGAGCAGGAATCCACATTTAAACATTTCCCTACATTCAGATGTGATAGCAAACCAGCAAGCAAAGCATAAACAAATTCTATAGATAGGAAAATGACAAAATCAAAAATGAGCTTGGGAAAATTTGCTTCCAGAGAGAGGGGTTTTCTTGTACCAGACAGTGGTGGAATCAGGAACCCATTCTCTACCTGGAAATTGGTACAGAGATTCAGAGTCTTTGTCCAGGAAGACACTTTGGAGTAGAAGAATGATACCCATCCAACTCACTGTCTTCTTCATGATCATCTATGTGCTTGAGTCCTTGACAATTATTGTGCAGAGCAGCCTAATTGTTGCAGTGCTGGGCAGAGAATGGCTGCAAGTCAGAAGGCTGATGCCTGTGGACATGATTCTCATCAGCCTGGGCATCTCTCGCTTCTGTCTACAGTGGGCATCAATGCTGAACAATTTTTGCTCCTATTTTAATTTGAATTATGTACTTTGCAACTTAACAATCACCTGGGAATTTTTTAATATCCTTACATTCTGGTTAAACAGCTTGCTTACCGTGTTCTACTGCATCAAGGTCTCTTCTTTCACCCATCACATCTTTCTCTGGCTGAGGTGGAGAATTTTGAGGTTGTTTCCCTGGATATTACTGGGTTCTCTGATGATTACTTGTGTAACAATCATCCCTTCAGCTATTGGGAATTACATTCAAATTCAGTTACTCACCATGGAGCATCTACCAAGAAACAGCACTGTAACTGACAAACTTGAAAATTTTCATCAGTATCAGTTCCAGGCTCATACAGTTGCATTGGTTATTCCTTTCATCCTGTTCCTGGCCTCCACCATCTTTCTCATGGCATCACTGACCAAGCAGATACAACATCATAGCACTGGTCACTGCAATCCAAGCATGAAAGCGCGCTTCACTGCCCTGAGGTCCCTTGCCGTCTTATTTATTGTGTTTACCTCTTACTTTCTAACCATACTCATCACCATTATAGGTACTCTATTTGATAAGAGATGTTGGTTATGGGTCTGGGAAGCTTTTGTCTATGCTTTCATCTTAATGCATTCCACTTCACTGATGCTGAGCAGCCCTACGTTGAAAAGGATTCTAAAGGGAAAGTGCTAGGCCTAGAGGTTGCCTGAGGCACAGGATAAAAGACTCCCGAGCAATTGATATAATTAATACCAGAAGAGAGTATTGCTCTTATCAATC